GGTGCGCACCTGTAGTCCCAACTACTAAGGAGGCTGAGGCAGAAGGATTGTCTGAGCCCAGGAATTCAAGGCTGCAGTGAGCTATGATTGTGCCACTACACTCCAGCCTGAACAACAGATTGAGACCTTACCTCAGTAAAATAAAATAAAATTTAAATTTTAAAAATGTAAGAAAAAAAGGAGGCCTGGCACTACTTCTAGGATGCCCCAAATTTAGGCAACTCTCACAGTCCCTTGAAAGAGAAGTGGCAGCTGGGTATAGGCCCTCCCAAGTGTCATGCCCCCTGACAGTCCTGATGGACTCTGCCCTGTGTAAGATTGCATCACCACCACCACCACCTCTCTGGGCTTCCCCAGACATCACAGGAACACGTTCCCCGCCCCAACCCCCGCCGGCTCTGGCCCTCCTCCACATCATGCTCCACATCATGCTCCAGGCCAACTGGACTCTGGGCGGCCAGCACAGGCAGGGTCAGGGGGTGACTTCTGTGCCTCGTGGCACTGCCACCTGGGCCTGAGCAAGAGGGCTCCATTCTCCTACCCGCCCAAACCCTCATCCCTGTCCTAGCCCCAGTGCTAGAAATAAAGAGACCAGAATTTTCCTTCTGGCCTAAGGGCCCCAGAGGAATACCCACTGGAACTCACAGCTGCCTCATGGAAACTGCTGCAGCAGTGGTGAAGCTAGAAAGACTAGAGGTATGAGGGAAAATTGCCCTTCCCCACCTGGCTCATAAGGCGTTCCCTCCCCCAAGTCCCAGACCTTGGGGACTGAGCATGTGAAATCATCCTCTTTCTTGCATCATGCGTGTCCACATTGCACCCCCCCACCCCCATACCCCTACTTCAGGCCCAGTCACCATGGCCAGATGGTGAAACCTGAGCTGATGGGGAGGAGGACCTCCACCCCCTGCAGGGGCCTGATGGGCAGCACAGCTGGCCAATCCTGGGACTCAGAGGGTAGGTCGGCTGGCTGACCACTAGGTTTGGAAGACCCAGGCAGCTGGCTCTAAAGAGGCCCCAGGTCAGTAGCCAGACATGAGCTGTGAGGGTCAAGCACAGCTATCCATCAGATGATCTACTTTCAGCCTTCCTGAGTCCCAGACAATAGAAGACAGGTGGCTGTACCCTTGGCCAAGGGTAGGTGTGGCAGTGGTGTCTGCTGTCACTGTGCCCTCATTGGCCCCCAGCAATCAGACTCAACAGACGGAGCAACTGCCATCCGAGGCTCCTGAACCAGGGCCATTCACCAGGAGCATGCGGCTCCCTGATGTCCAGCTCTGGCTGGTGCTGCTGTGGGCACTGGTGCGAGCACAGGGGACAGGGTCTGTGTGTCCCTCCTGTGGGGGCTCCAAACTGGCACCCCAAGCAGAACGAGCTCTGGTGCTGGAGCTAGCCAAGCAGCAAATCCTGGATGGGTTGCACCTGACCAGTCGTCCCAGAATAACTCATCCTCCACCCCAGGCAGCGCTGACCAGAGCCCTCCGGAGACTACAGCCAGGGAGTGTGGCTCCAGGGAATGGGGAGGAGGTCATCAGCTTTGCTACTGTCACAGGTGGGTGAGGGAGAGAGCAACAGGCAAAGAGCCATTTTCTTTCCCTTTTCTGTCTTTCGGGCAGACTCCACTTCAGCCTACAGCTCCCTGCTCACTTTTCACCTGTCCACTCCTCGGTCCCACCACCTGTACCATGCCCGCCTGTGGCTGCACGTGCTCCCCACCCTTCCTGGCACTCTTTGCTTGAGGATCTTCCGATGGGGACCAAGGAGGAGGCGCCAAGGGTCCCGCACTCTCCTGGCTGAGCACCACATCACCAACCTGGGCTGGCATACCTTAACTCTGCCCTCTAGTGGCTTGAGGGGTGAGAAGTCTGGTGTCCTGAAACTGCAACTAGACTGCAGACCCCTAGAAGGCAACAGCACAGTTACTGGACAACCGAGGCGGCTCTTGGACACAGCAGGACACCAGCAGCCCTTCCTAGAGCTTAAGATCCGAGCCAATGAGCCTGGAGCAGGCCGGGCCAGGAGGAGGACCCCCACCTGTGAGCCTGCGACCCCCTTATGTTGCAGGCGAGACCATTACGTAGACTTCCAGGAACTGGGATGGCGGGACTGGATACTGCAGCCCGAGGGGTACCAGCTGAATTACTGCAGTGGGCAGTGCCCTCCCCACCTGGCTGGCAGCCCAGGCATTGCTGCCTCTTTCCATTCTGCCGTCTTCAGCCTCCTCAAAGCCAACAATCCTTGGCCTGCCAGTACCTCCTGTTGTGTCCCTACTGCCCGAAGGCCCCTCTCTCTCCTCTACCTGGATCATAATGGCAATGTGGTCAAGACGGATGTGCCAGATATGGTGGTGGAGGCCTGTGGCTGCAGCTAGCAAGAGGACCTGGGGCTTTGGAGTGAAGAGACCAAGATGAAGTTTCCCAGGCACAGGGCATCTGTGACTGGAGGCATCAGATTCCTGATCCACACCCCAACCCAACAACCACCTGGCAATATGACTCACTTGACCCCTATGGGACCCAAATGGGCACTTTCTTGTCTGAGACTCTGGCTTATTCCAGGTTGGCTGATGTGTTGGGAGATGGGTAAAGCGTTTCTTCTAAAGGGGTCTACCCAGAAAGCATGATTTCCTGCCCTAAGTCCTGTGAGAAGATGTCAGGGACTAGGGAGGGAGGGAGGGAAGGCAGAGAAAAATTACTTAGCCTCTCCCAAGATGAGAAAGTCCTCAAGTGAGGGGAGGAGGAAGCAGATAGATGGTCCAGCAGGCTTGAAGCAGGGTAAGCAGGCTGGCCCAGGGTAAGGGCTGTTGAGGTACCTTAAGGGAAGGTCAAGAGGGAGATGGGCAAGGCGCTGAGGGAGGATGCTTAGGGGACCCCCAGAAACAGGAGTCAGGAAAATGAGGCACTAAGCCTAAGAAGTTCCCTGGTTTTTCCCAGGGGACAGGACCCACTGGGAGACAAGCATTTATACTTTCTTTCTTCTTTTTTATTTTTTTGAGATCGAGTCTCGCTCTGTCACCAGGCTGGAGTGCAGTGACACGATCTTGGCTCACTGCAACCTCCGTCTCCTGGGTTCAAGTGATTCTTCTGCCTCAGCCTCCCGAGCAGCTGGGATTACAGGCGCCCACTAATTTTTGTATTCTTAGTAGAAACGAGGTTTCAACATGTTGGCCAGGATGGTCTCAATCTCTTGACCTCTTGATCCACCCGACTTGGCCTCCCGAAGTGATGAGATTATAGGCGTGAGCCACCGCGCCTGGCTTATACTTTCTTAATAAAAAGGAGAAAGAAAATCAACAAATGTGAGTCATAAAGAAGGGTTAGGGTGATGGTCCAGAGCAACAGTTCTTCAAGTGTACTCTGTAGGCTTCTGGGAGGTCCCTTTTCAGGGGTGTCCACAAAGTCAAAGCTATTTTCATAATAATACTAACATGTTATTTGCCTTTTGAATTCTCATTATCTTAAAATTGTATTGTGGAGTTTTCCAGAGGCCGTGTGACATGTGATTACATCATCTTTCTGACATCATTGTTAATGGAATGTGTGCTTGTATGGTCTTGTGTTACAGTCTTTTTCAGTTTTAA